TTCTCTTTAATTAGCTGGGCATGGTGGCACTTGCCTGCAGTCCTAGCTACTCTGAAGACTGAGGTAGGAGGGTCCCTTGAGCCCAGGAATTTGAGGCTGCAGTGAGCCATGATCATGTGACTGCACTTCATCCTGGATGACAGAGGGAGACTCTGTATCTAAAAATAAATCAATGAATACAATAAATGGGTGCTGTTTAAAGCCAATGTTTGTGACAATTTGTTACCCAGTCTTATAAAATTCATACACAGACTCAAAAGACTCCTGGAATGAACTGATGAATTGATACGCACACTAGTTACATAAAATAAAATCTTTTTTAACTTTTTCAGTGTTTTACATTTTATAATTTTCTGTGATGCAATTTAATACACTCATAATTCATTCATTCAGCCAAGAAAAAATAATTTAGTCCCTACAATGAACCAGGTATGCCCTCATATGCTCAAGTGCCTGACATTCTAGAAGCTTCACAAGAATGAGGTGGAGCCACTGGAGTGTTTTAGGTGGAGAAATGACACACTCTGACTCATAGTAGCAGGACCACTATAGAGAGAACACTCATGTAGCAGGTCATGGAACAGTGCTAGAGCCACAATTCAGGAGTGAGAGGGTGGTGGGGATTAAGGGGAGAAGAGGGCCTGAGGGATGAGAGGGACGGAGGGAAGGGCTGGAGGAGCAGGAGGTGAGGAAAAGGAGCAGAGGAAAGAATTCCAAAGCAGCGGAACTCTTAGGTTTAAACACATTGTTTTATAGATTTTATTACATCCATCTACAGAGCCTCGCTGGGTGTTCTTTGCAGTTGGCCTTTAATATCTTATGTGGGTCTGCCTAGAAACTAATTGTTTTTTATGTTAATCAGGTTTAAAAAATACTAAGTATTCCTAAAAAATATACACTCCACTCACATGTGGATACTTCCTAAAAACAGGCAGTGCATGAGCACTAGTGAGGGGCATTGTGACTGCACTGAACACTTACAACTGTGAGGTGAATAAAGTTTGTGCTGGCTCCTGGTTGCAACATATAGTAACATAGTGTGGTACTTTGTCTTGAGGAGATGTCCTGGACTCACACGGAAACTTAGGGCTACGGAATGAAGGTAAATTTAAAATAAAACAAGCGGGAGTCACACTTCTTCCTGGATACTCACCGGGCGGCCCCAGTTCTCACTCCCATTAGGTGACAGGTTTTTAGAGAAGCCAATCAGCGTCGCCGCGGTCCTGGTTCTAAAGTCCTCGCTCACCCACCCGGACTCATTCTCCCCAGACGCCAAGGATGGTGGTCATGGCACCCCGAACCCTCTTCCTGCTACTCTCGGGGGCCCTGACCCTGACCGAGACCTGGGCGGGTGAGTGCGGGGTCAGGAGGGAAACGGCCCCTTCGGGCGGGTCTCAACCTCTCCTCGCCCCCAGGCTCCCACTCCATGAGGTATTTCAGCGCCGCCGTGTCCCGGCCCGGCCGCGGGGAGCCCCGCTTCATCGCCATGGGCTACGTGGACGACACGCAGTTCGTGCGGTTCGACAGCGACTCGGCGTGTCCGAGGATGGAGCCGCGGGCGCCGTGGGTGGAGCAGGAGGGGCCAGAGTATTGGGAAGAGGAGACACGGAACACCAAGGCCCACGCACAGACTGACAGAATGAACCTGCAGACCCTGCGCGGCTACTACAACCAGAGCGAGGCCAGTGAGTAACCCCGGCCCAGGGCGCAGATCACGGTGGGCGGGGCTGACCGAAGGGGTGGGGCCAGGTTCTCATACCCTCCAGTGGATGATTGGCTGCGACCTGGGGTCCGACGGACGCCTCCTCCGCGGGTATGAACAGTATGCCTACGATGGCAAGGATTACCTCGCCCTGAACGAGGACCTGCGCTCCTGGACCGCAGCGGACACTGCGGCTCAGATCTCCAAGCGCAAGTGTGAGGCGGCCAATGTGGCTGAACAAAGGAGAGCCTACCTGGAGGGCACGTGCGTGGAGTGGCTCCACAGATACCTGGAGAACGGGAAGGAGATGCTGCAGCGCGCGGGTACCAGGGGCAGTGGGGCGCCTCCCTGATCTAAGTGCTTGAGTTTTCTGACTCTTCCTTTCAGACCCCCCCAAGACACACGTGACCCACCACCCTGTCTTTGACTATGAGGCCACCCTGAGGTGCTGGGCCCTGGGCTTCTACCCTGCGGAGATCATACTGACCTGGCAGCGGGATGGGGAGGACCAGACCCAGGACGTGGAGCTCGTGGAGACCAGGCCTGCAGGGGATGGAACCTTCCAGAAGTGGGCAGCTGTGGTGGTGCCTTCTGGAGAGGAGCAGAGATACATGTGCCATGTGCAGCATGAGGGGCTGCCGGAGCCCCTCATGCTGAGATGGAGTAAGGAGGGAGATGGAGGCATCATGTCTGTTTCAGAGACCCTCACCTTCACCTCCTTTCCCAGAGCAGTCTTCCCTGCCCACCATCCCCATCATGGGTATCGTTGCTGGTCTGGTTGTCCTTGCAGCTGTAGTCACTGGAGCTGCGGTCGCTGCTGTGCTGTGGAGGAAGAAGAGCTCAGGTAAGGAAGGGGTGACAAGTGGGGTCTGAGTTCTGGCCTCTCACAGGACGTTTTCTTCCCACAGATTGAAAAGGAGGGAGCTACTCTCAGGCTGCAAGTAAGTATGAAGGAGGCTGATCCCTGAGATCCATATGAATTTGTTCATGAATATTTTTCTGTAGTGTGAAACAGCTGCCCTGTGTGGGACTGAGTGGCAAGATTTGTTCATGCCTTCCCTTTGTGACTTCAAGAACCCTGACTTCTCTTTCTGCAGAGACCAGCCCACCCCTGTGCCCACCATGACCCTCTTCCTCATGCTGAACTGCATTCCTTCCCCAATCACCTTTCCTGTTCCAGAAAAGGGGCTGGGATGTCTCCGTCTCTGTCTCAAATTTGTGGTGCACTGAGCTATAACTTACTTCTGTATTAAAATTAGAATCTGAGTATAAATTTAGTTTTTCAAATTATTTCCAAGAGAGATT